TTATCGAGACAGGGTCTCCCTCTGTTACCCAGGCTTCAGTGCAGTGGCATGATCATAGTTCACTGCAGCCTTGAACTCCTGGGCTCAAACAGTCCTTCGATTTCAGCCTCCCGAGTAGCTGGGACTATAGGCGTCCGCACCACACCTGGCTCATTATTTATGCTTATGTTGCAGTTAGGAAGGTGACACAAACCCACCAGGAAATTGAATTTTAAGTATAAGACTGATGAAAGTGCCTAGCAGTATTGGAGATGCTGTTAAGCCAGGACTATCTTCTGAGGGAAGCCTTGGATCTAAAATTGTTTAGAAAATTGAATATACCTTAGTCATCTGAAGTCCTGCCTACAGATTTTTTTTTAGCACGCTGGAGTTTCTAAGTTTGTGGCTTCTAACTCAATAAGTCCAAAAGATCATTGGCTTCTAAGCGTCTCAGTCAGTCCTGCTCTGTTTAGGCCTGATTAGGCAAATAGGAATGTGATCATTCCTGTCTTTGAAGCTTATACTCCCTGAGGAAATGACTCCCATCAGGACCACAGAATGTGTGGGCCAGGCCTTAAAGAGTCTTGCCTTATTTTGTGAATGAGGGAGAGGTCCAAAGAAGTTAAATGACTTCTCCAGAATCAAACAGGCAGGTAGTGTCAGAGTGAAAATTTGGACAAGCTGGACATGATGGTGCAAACCTGAAGTCCCATCTACTCAGGAGGCTCAGGCAGGAGGATCGCTTGAGCCTAGGTGTTTGGGTCTAGCCTGGGCAACACAGCAAGACCCTGTCTCAGAAACAAACAAAAAATAGTCGGCCGGGCACAGGGGCTCACACCTGCAATCCCAGCACTTTGGGAGGCTGAGGCGGGTGGATCACTTGAGGTCAAGAGTTCAAGACAACTTGGCCAACATGGTGAAACCGCCTCTCTACTAAAAATACAAATGGTATTGTGGCGTGTGCCTGTAATCCCAGCTACTTGGGAGGGTGAGGCAGGAGAATCGCTTGAACACGGGAGGCAGAGGTTGCAGTGAGTTGAGATCATACCACTGCACTCCAGCCTGGGTGACAGAGCAAGAATCCACCTCAAAAGAAAAAATAACCTCAGATGCAAGTGGCTCCACTCCAGCACAATGCCCTTTGGAATTCCATGCTGCCTGGCCAATGAGGAGAGCAATAGAAAGCAATCAATAACAAGTTTCTAAATTGTGTAACACAGATAATGTGGTTGCAGGTTAGTTGGAGGAGGCAGAGATAATTGGAGATGAAAGGGTCTGGGAAGGCTTTGAAGGGAGATAGAATTTGAACTGGACCTTGAAGGTGAGGCAAGATGTGAGAAAGAAGCTCAAGAGCCAGCCTCCCCTCCCCTCCCCTCCCCTCCCAGGACATAGTGGATTTTCTTCGACGGCTTGTGGAGAGTGATCCCCAGGGCCTGCACCGGATCCATGTGGATGGGAGCAGCGGGCGGCTGCAGCTGTGGCACCATGGTGGGGAGTGCAGGGACCGGGCCCAGGGATCGTTTCTTTCCTGTCTCTTTCTCCCTCCTGACAGATTACCTCCTGGGCCACTTGGATGATGAAGGGAAATCAACTGGACAGAGTGACAGGGGCAAGGGGGCTGAGGGACTGGGCACCTACTGTGGTCTCCGCAAGTCCTTCCTGTATCCTCCCCAAGAGTCTGAGCCCTGCCCTCAAAGCCCCTCTGCCTCTGCCACCTTCCCCAGTGTCTCAGACAGCCTGCTTCAGGTGGCCATGCCCCAGAAGCTCCTGGTGACAGAAGAGGTGAGATTCTCAGGAGAGGGCTTTGCCGTCCCTCTTTTTCTGTCACCTGCCCTTCGTCCTTCAGGAAGCCAATCGCCTGGCTGAGGAGCTGGTGGCTGAGGAGGAGCGCATGAAACAGAAAGCAGAGAAAAAGCGACTCAAGAAGAAGGTGGCTAGAGCATGGCTGGAGGGTGCAGGGGAAAAATACATCATTGTTACCATTACTATTGCAGCGTCAAAAGGAACGGAAGCGACAGGAGCGTTTGGAGCAGTACTGTGGGGAGCCCAAGGTGAGTATCTAGGGCAGGTACTAAGAGCACCACCCAACTCTGTACCTGTCTATCTTTCTTCCAGGCCAGCACTACCTCAGATGGAGATGAGAGCCCCCCATCCAGCCCTGGAAACCCAGTTCAGGGACAGTGTGGTGAAGAAGAGGTGAGAGCCCCTTTTTTCCCTTCTTGGTCTCTACCCCCTCCCTAACTTTCCATTTTGTTCACAGGACTCACTGGATCTATCTAGCACTTTTGTGTCTCTGGCTTTGCGCAAGGTTGGGGATTGGCCCCTCAGTGCCCGCAGAGAGAAGGGACTGAACCAGGAGCCCCAAGGCAGGGGTCTGGCCCTCCAGAAGATGGGTCAAGAGGAAGAGAGCCCTCCAAGAGAGGAGAGGCCCCAGCAGAGTCCAAAGGTACAGGTGAGGTGGCTGAAGAACCTTATTCAGCTGGATGCTAATTGCAGTGTTACCTGTTTAAACAAAGGAGAAGGATTTGGGGAGGCTGAGACCTCAAGACCTGCTTGACTTTGCACCCTATCCCCAGGCATCTCCGGGACTGCTGGCAGCTGCCTTACAACAGAGCCAGGAACTGGCAAGTGAGATCCTTTCTCTCTCCGTCCTCACCCCAATCTGAACCTTCTCACCCTCTTTCCTTTCCAGAGTTGGGTACCAGCTTTGCTCAAAATGGTTTCTACCATGAGGCCGTGGTCCTCTTCACCCAGGCCTTGAAGCTCAACCCCCAGGACCACCGGTAGGTGGGGGCTTGGCCAGGGCAGGGCAGAGTCAGACCTTTGGCCACCTTCTGTCTTTATCAGGTTATTTGGAAATCGTTCCTTCTGCCATGAGCGGTTGGGTCAGCCAGCGTGGGCCCTGGCTGATGCCCAGGTGGCCCTTACCCTACGGCCTGGCTGGCCCCGGGGCCTCTTCCGCCTGGGCAAGGCCTTGATGGGACTACAGGTAATAGGTCTGGGGCTGGAAACAGGAGAGATATCTTTTCTTTCTGATCCCTCTGGGACCAAAGCGCTTCAGAGAGGCAGCTGCTGTGTTTCAGGAAACTCTGAGAGGTGGGTCCCAGCCTGACGCAGCCCGAGAGCTCCGCTCTTGCCTTCTCCACCTCACACTGGTAAGGGGGCCAGGCACACTGTCATGCTGAGGAGGATCTGGTGCCCTTCTCTCTCCCTTCTCAGCAGGGTCAGCGAGGAGGAATCTGTGCACCACCTCTGTCACCTGGGGCCCTCCAGCCACTTCCCCATGCTGAGCTGGCACCCTCAGGCCTACCTTCCCTCAGGTGCCCTCGAAGCACTGCTTTGAGGTCCCCTGGCCTGTCTCCACTCTTGCATTATCCTTCATGTCACCGAAGCCACCCCAACCAGCCCCTCTCCCAGACTCAGAGTAGAAGGCCCCATCCTCTCAAGCCCCAGGACCCTTCAAAGGGCTGGGACATCCTGGGACTTGGGCTCCAGCATCTGTCTCAGGCCAGATGAGGGGGCACCGGTCCCTCATAGGGCAGGGCCATGTATATATCCCTTGGTGGGGGACATAGTGTGGTGACAGTTCACTGCATATTTTGAGACCTTATTCTCTAGATCCATAGTTAATGATGCCCTGGCAGTCATTCCTCTTGCCATGGGGAAGCTTCTGATGAGAGAAAGGAGCCCCACATCCACTGAAACATCCTTTGGTTCTCAAGCTTCTTCTGGAGGCAGTAAGGAAAAATAAAACCCACCAAGGCTCAAGAAGGGAACTATAGAAAAGTTCAGGTTTTTAGGCTATAGCAGAGACAGTGAGAAAGCATCTGGGCCTTTCTCTTCCTCTTGGTCCAGGGGACCTCATTCACCAACTAGAGCTTGGTGTACAGGAACGGGGTCACAGTGCTGAGGGGGCTTGAGTCCCACCTTTCAGCTTGATGGATGCTCACCTCTTCTCAGCCCCAGCTCGTGCCCTGTTTTTCTAGCCATAGCCCCCAGATTACTCACAGCTCCTCATGCCATTTCCTGTCCAGATTGCTATGTATGACTCTGACCTCTCTTGTCCAGTGGTCTGGTGCTCACCTCCTCTCACTGCTAGAATATTCACCAAGGGTTTGCATTTGGGAAGTCCCTTACCAGCTCCTGCTTAGAGCTGGTAGGGCCATACATGTCCACACTCCCAACTGGTGGCTCTCCCGCTGAATGGGGCCTCAGCAGGTGCCCAAGCTGCTACAACCTTGGCCACTCTGTTTCTCCACCCCAGCACTGGGCATGGTAATTAGCCTTTCCCCATGTTAATTTATTCAGTTTTTTCAAGGGTCAACTGAATTCCCCACTTCCTGGGTAAGAAGCATGATCTCCTTTTAATTTCACGTCTAAGATCCTGGCAGCTTCCCCTAGCTGGTTCCTCTGTAGTCCTGCTGGGACTGTCAGCTCATTTAAATGTGGGTCTGCAGAAGGCTTTAGGTCTCCCCCAACCCCCTTACCTTTCACAGAGGAACCTTTCATCAGGATAAATGATTATTGCTGCCCTGTGGGTCTTGCTCAATACTGTTCATACCTGGAGAGAGAAGGTATTGAAACATCTCCTTTATGTGTGACTTTCCCAAATTTTTAAAAATTGTTTATGGTTTAGGCCCCTTAAATACTGTGTAGCAGGATGAAGTCTACCATTACCAGCTGGGTCACCTTGGATGGGTCTGTCAACATCTAAGCCTCAGTTCCCTCACCTGTAAAAATGAGGGTAGTCCCTACCTCATAAGGGATATTGTGAGGATGGAAAGCGAAAGTGTGAGAAAATACCTCCCAAGTGCCTGGTACATAGTGGGTGCTAAATAAACCACTTTTTGTCTGCAACTGTCCTACATAGTCATGCTTCCCACAATAGG